CCGCCCGGCGCTCGGCAGCCGCCCGCAGCCCCTCGGAGCCAGAGGAGAGGCGCCCCCGCCGGCCGCCGCGCCGCCCGGCAGCCTCGGCAGGTACTGCGGGCAGGCGGCGGGGAGGGAGGGCGCGGAGCAGCCCCTCGGCCGGGTGGGCGCGGGCCGGGGAGGCCGGACGCTCGCCGCCGTGGGGCTCCGGGGCCAGCCCGAGGGAGGCCGGGCCGCAGCCGAAGGCTTCGGGGTCAGCCCAAGGGAGACAGGGCCGCCGCCGTGGGCTCTGGGGCCAGCCTAAGGGAGGCCGAGCCGCCGCCGAGGGCTCCGGGGCCAGCCTGAGGGAGACCGGGCCGCCGCCGGGGGCTCCGGGGCCAGCCTGAGGGAGGCCGGGCCGCCGCTGATGGCTCCGGGGCCAGCCTAAGGGAGACCGGGCCGCTGTTGATGGCTCCGGGGCCAGCCGAGGGAGGCCTGACCGGCCCCGATCCTGGTGGTGCCCGGGCGTGCGGGTGAGCTGTGGGCCCTGGGACCCCCGCCCCGACCCCAGGACGCCGGGACACCAGCTTGCGGCTCTTGCGCCCGGGTGGGCTGTGGACGATGAGTCCGCACAATGGGTTGCCGTTGGCTGCCTCCTGCCTGGGGCAGGTGTCGCCGCGCCGGGGCGGCTCTTCTAGGGGAGACGAGGCGGGGGTGCTTAGACTTGATAGGACGTAGAGCCCCGAAAGTGGGCGCGGGAGGAAGGCTTCGGCCGGTGGGAGGCGCCCGGCGTCCCCGGCAGCGGGGTCAGGCCGGCAGCCTGGGCCGCTCGCTCGCGTTCCCTCCGTTCCCCTCCCCTCCAGCATTGTCCTTTTGGGGCCCCGGGAAGGGAAAACCGCCGGGCGGGGGAGGAGGGCCGCAGGCGGGCGGGGCCGGGAGGCCGGCTGAGCGACTGGCGCGCCGGCCTATGGCGCGGGGCGCGGCGCGGGGGGCGGGCCTGGCGGGCGGGGCCGGTGCGGCGCAAGGTTTGGCGAAGGTTACAGCTGGAGCTAGGAGTGACAGGCCCACAGTCATCCGTGCGCTGCGCGGCAAACCCTGTCGCGAGGGCGCCCCGAGTTGCTGCGGGGCCTGATCCGGCTCCTTTCCAACAATACGCGTCTGCAGCCGGCATTTCTAGAGCTCTCTGCTTCTTCCCGCTGGAGAAACCAGTGTGTGTCGTGTTGGAATGCTTCGTCTTGCCCTAGAATTCAGCTTGCGTCTTGTGGTGCGCAGGTGACAGGACCTGCCGAACTCTTGGTACAGACCCCTAAATCATGGCAGAACTGTCTTGATTTCTTTTTTGCCACCTTTCCGTTTTTGTCCTCTATAGGCAAGCTATAAAGATTTAACCCAGTTAAAAACAGGAGGGAGATTCAGCGGAGAGGAGGCATGCGAGATTCTTTGGAAAAAATTATATAAATGTAGTTCTTGCTAATAATTACCTGGGTTGGATACTTTGACTTACTGTTCAAGTTCCTAAGAAGGGATTTTACATTTCTGGGTCTTGTTTTAAAAACTGTTAGAAAGCTCGTGAGGGGGTAGGGACAAGCAGTTTTGGTAATAGGCGATGCTGTGGATAAAACTGTGCGGTAAAATGCCCAAGCTAGATTCTTCCTATGCAAAATAAGACCCGTTCCAGAACACTTTGACCATTTCGTGGACTTAGAATTTAAAGGCGGGTGAGGGCGGGGGGGGAGGAGGAGCGGATTCTATCACTCTGCATCCTCAAGGTCAAATATTCTTCCATCAGTTATTTTGGATTGAACCATTCTTAAATAGGTCTCAGGATCTCTATGTCGCTTCCTTATGACAGAACCTATTTCCGAGAGTGTGCCTTTGCATATCTATAGAAGCTCCTTTCACTTAATATATCTTATAACTCAGATTCAATTGCTGTACTTGCTAAATAATGCATTTTTAATCATTCAAAAAGTGGTTTACAGCTTCCTTGGGTATAATGGTTTTTATGTAAGCCCGTTACATCAGTGAAATGCCAGTTTTTAAACATTGAAGGGAAGGGAGAATATTATTCTTATTTATTTCCATAGGAAGTAGAATTCAAAGTGCAGGTGCTTTTTTGTTTGCTTTGGAGAAAAAGTATAGGTCTTTAACATGACGTTAACAGAAGTCAAATCTAAGGATAATTAGCTTGTTATGCAAGTTGCAAACATTTAAGAAGATCAGATGAATTTTTTTTTTTTTTTTTTTTGAGACGGAGTCTCGCTCTGCCGCCCAGGCTGGAGTCCGCGATCTCGGCTCACTCACTGCAACCTCCGCCCGCCGGGTACAAGCGAGTCTCCTGCCTCAACCTCCCGAGTAGCTGGGACTACAGGTGCATGCCACCACCCCCGGCTAATTTTTTGCATTTTTAGTAGAGATGGGGCTTCACCGTGTTAGCCAGGATGGTCTTTCTCTCCTGACCTCGTGATCCGCCTGCCTCAGCCTCCCAAAGTGCTGGGATTACAGGCGTGAGCCACCGCGCCTGGCTGATTAGATGGATTTTTAACACTTCCAGTGGTAATATAGGGTAATGTAGCTAGCCTACTCTGTGCTATGTTGTACGGTAGCACTCTTCAAAAGAAATTAGATTGTTCTTGTTCTTTATTTTTCATTGTGTGGAAAAGTGCTGAGCCTGCGCTTTGTCCTTGTTTTTGTAGCATTTGACTTGGCAGTTAATGGCTTGTGAGCTAATTTCCTCATCTGTAGAATGGGAAGATTGATGACACCTGTTTCACAGAATAGTTGGGATGATCACTTGAGGGAAGACGTGAAATGTCGTCAAGACTCAAACCCTTTAAAAATACTCGCCTAGTGTAAGTGTTAAAACCTCAGATTACTTGCTTTGCATATATGACTGGCATTATTTTGCTCTTGAAGGCACTGGTGGAGGAAGCGAATGGAAATAGAGAAGTCCAAGGGCAGAGCCTGGAAAGCTGGGAAGAGGAGGAGCAGCCAGCGGAGGAGCCAGCGAGGGTGTGGACTGGGTGAGGAGAGGATGATGAGAGGTGTGGTTTGTTGCATACTTTTTTTCCTCTCTCATTTTTGTAGGTTCTGCCGGAGACTTCCATTTGGCCTCAATGTGAAATTAAAGTAGAAAATCACATCTACATGCATGTTGCTATCAGGATGTTGATTCATTAGTCATGCCTGAAGAGGGAAAGTCTGTTTTAGGTGGCTGACTACCAGCAAAAATAAATGCTTATCCTACATGTCAAGCATCTCTACTTTTTACTGGAGTGAAAATCCCCTCCAGATACCAACAGAATATCAACTGCAGAAAATGCTTCACATTTTAAGGATGTCGGCAACCTAAATTCATGTACCCTATCTGTACAGTTGTTGTGGATGGTTTGCCATCTGAAAGCTCCTCAAGTTCTTATCCAGGCCCTGTGTCTGTTTCTGAAATGTCTCTGCTTCATGCTTTGGGTCCAGTGCAGACCTGGCTGGGACAAGAGCTCGAGAAATGTGGCATTGATGCCATGATTTACACTCGGTATGTCCTCAGTCTTCTGCTGCATGACAGCTATGACTACGACCTGCAGGAACAGGTATTTACATATTTTAAGTGTTTTCTGAAAACTGGTCATTTAACCTGGTGCAATTTCATTGCAGGAGAATGACATCTTCCTGGGCTGGGAAAAAGGAGCTTATAAGAAATGGGGAAAGAGTAAGAAAAAATGTTCAGATCTAACTCTAGAAGAAATGAAAAAACAGGCTGCTGTCCAGTGTCTTCGATCTGCTTCTGATGAAGTAAGTTTACATTTTGTTTCTAACACTTAAGAGTAACCTAATGTGTCTTTTTGTTGTCATGCAGAGCTCTGGTATCGAGACTTTAGTGGAGGAGCTCTGCTCCAGACTGAAAGACCTTCAGAGTAAGCAAGGTGAGGTCAAAAGCACTGTGCGCACACATGCCACAAATCTTTCTTAATTTTTGTTTCATAACAGAAGAGAAGATTCACAAAAAGTTAGAGGGGTCTCCCTCTCCAGAGGCAGAATTATCCCCTCCAGCAAAGGATCAAGTGGAAATGTATGTAAGATTGTATTCGGTAATAAAGTGTGTCGTGTTTTGAAGTCTTTACTCTGTTTTTCAGGTACTATGAAGCATTTCCACCACTTTCTGAGAAACCAGTTTGCCTGCAAGAAATCATGACTGTGTGGAACAAGTCTAAAGTCTGTTCTTACTCTAGCTCTTCTTCATCATCCACAGCCCCACCAGCTAGCACAGATACTTCCTCTCCTAAGGACTGCAACAGTGAAAGTGAAGTCACCAAGGAAAGAAGCAGTGAAGTACCCACCACTGTGCATGAGAAAACCCAGAGCAAAAGCAAAAACGAGAAGGAAAACAAATTTAGTAATGGCACAATTGAAGAAAAGCCTGCTTTGTACAAAAAGCAAATCCGACATAAACCTGAAGGAAAGATTCGCCCTCGCTCGTGGTCTTCTGGCTCCAGTGAAGCAGGCTCAAGTTCCAGTGGGAATCAGGGAGAATTAAAAGCATCCATGAAGTATGTTAAAGTAAGACACAAGGCACGAGAGATTCGAAACAAAAAAGGGCGGAATGGGCAAAGCAGGCTTTCTTTGAAGCACGGTGAAAAGGCTGAAAGGAACATTCATACTGGAAGTAGTAGCAGTAGCAGCAGTGGTTCTGTCAAACAGCTGTGCAAGCGGGGTAAGAGACCTTTAAAAGAAATAGGGAGAAAAGATCCTGGGAGCACTGAAGGAAAAGACCTGTACATGGAGAATAGAAAGGACACAGAGTATAAAGAGGAGCCCTTGTGGTACACCGAGCCAATTGCTGAATATTTTGTTCCTCTGAGCAGAAAAAGTAAACTAGAGACCACATACCGAAACAGACAGGATACAAGTGATCTGACATCAGAGGCAGTGGAAGAATTGTCTGAATCAGTGCATGGTCTTTGTATCAGCAACAATAATCTTCATAAAACATACCTCGCAGCAGGTACTTTCATTGATGGTCATTTTGTAGAAATGCCTGCAGTTATAAATGAGGATATTGACCTCACTGGGACCTCATTATGTTCTCTACCAGAGGACAATAAATACCTGGATGATATTCATCTATCAGAATTAACGCACTTCTATGAAGTGGATATTGATCAATCCATGTTGGATCCTGGTGCCTCAGAAACAATGCAAGGAGAAAGTCGGATTTTGAATATGATTCGACAGAAAAGCAAAGAGAACACAGATTTTGAGGCAGAATGTTGCATAGTGTTAGATGGTATGGAGTTGCAAGGGGAACGTGCAATATGGACAGATTCTACCAGCTCCGTAGGTGCTGAGGGCTTATTCCTGCAGGACCTTGGCAATCTGGCTCAGTTTTGGGAGTGCTGTTCATCCAGCTCCGGTGATGCTGATGGGGAGAGTTTTGGAGGAGACTCTCCAGTTAGACTCTCTCCCATCTTAGACAGCACAGTGCTCAATTCACACCTGCTTGCTGGCAATCAAGAGCTCTTTTCAGATATTAATGAAGGATCTGGTATAAACTCTTGTTTTTCAGTGTTTGAAGTGCAATGCAGTAATTCTGTTTTACCATTTTCTTTTGAAACACTCAACTTGGGAAATGAAAATACAGATTCTAGTGCTAATATGCTTGGGAAAACACAGTCTAGATTGCTAATATGGACCAAAAATAGTGCCTTTGAAGAAAATGAACACTGTTCTAATCTTTCAACAAGAACTTGTAGTCCATGGTCCCATTCAGAAGAAACACGTTCAGACAATGAAACATTAAATATTCAGTTTGAAGAATCCACACAGTTTAATGCCGAAGATATTAATTATGTAGTTCCTAGAGTCTCGTCAAATTATGTAGATGAAGAACTTCTAGATTTTTTGCAAGATGAAACTTGCCAGCAAAACAGTAGAACTTTAGGTGAGATTCCTACATTAGTTTTCAAAAAAACATCTAAACTAGAATCCGTCTGTGGTATTCAGCTAGAACAAAAAACAGAAAACAAAAATTTTGAAACTACACAAGTATGTAATGAAAGTCCACATGGAGATGGCTACAGCTCAGGGGTTATTAAAGACATTTGGACAAAGATGGCAGACACAAATTCTGTGGCTACAGTAGAAATAGAAAGAACTGATGCTGAGTTGTTTTCGGCAGATGTAAATAACTACTGCTGCTGTCTAGATGCTGAAGCTGAACTGGAGACCCTTCAGGAGCCTGATAAGGCTGTGCGGAGGTCAGAGTACCATCTGTGGGAGGGACAGAAAGAGAGCCTGGAGAAAAGAGCATTTGCTTCTAGTGAGCTATCAAACGTGGATGGTGGTGATTATACAACACCCTCTAAACCCTGGGATGTAGCCCAAGATAAAGAAAACACATTCATTCTTGGAGGAGTTTATGGAGAACTCAAAACCTTCAATAGTGATGGGGAGTGGGCAGTCGTACCACCTAGTCACACAAAAGGAAGTCTGTTACAGTGTGCAGCTTCTGATGTTGTGACGATAGCTGGTACAGATGTCTTTATGACCCCAGGAAACAGTTTTGCTCCTGGGCACAGGCAGTTATGGAAACCCTTCGTGTCATTTGAACAGAATGATCAGCCGAAGAGTGGGGAAAATGGGTTAAATAAGGGATTTTCTTTTATCTTCCATGAAGACTTACTAGGAGCTTGTGGCAACTTTCAAGTCGAAGATCCTGGACTTGAATACTCATTTTCTTCCTTTGACTTAAGCAATCCATTTTCACAAGTTCTTCATGTAGAATGCTCATTTGAACCTGAAGGGATTGCATCTTTCAGCCCCAGTTTTAAACCGAAATCAATCCTCTGTTCTGATTCAGACAGTGAAGTGTTTCACCCCAGGATATGTGGTGTTGACAGAACACAATACAGGGCTATTCGGATCTCTCCTCGGACTCACTTTCGCCCAATTTCTGCATCCGAACTGTCCCCAGGAGGAGGAAGCGAGTCAGAATTTGAATCTGAGAAAGATGAAGCAAATATTCCCATTCCTTCTCAAGTTGATATATTTGAAGATCCGCAGGCAGATCTCAAACCTTTGGAAGAAGATGCAGAGAAAGAAGGCCATTACTATGGAAAATCAGAGCTTGAGTCTGGAAAATTCCTTCCCAGGTTAAAAAAATCTGGGATGGAAAAGAGTGCTCAGACATCACTGGATTCCCAGGAGGAATCAACTGGGATTCTTTCAGTAGGAAAGCAAAATCAGTGTTTGGAATGTAGCATGAATGAATCCCTGGAAATAGATTTAGAAAGCTCAGAAGCAAATTGTAAAATAATGGCACAATGCGAGGAAGAAATTAATAATTTTTGTGGTTGCAAAGCAGGTTGTCAGTTTCCTGCTTATGAAGATAATCCAGTTTCTTCGGGACAGCTGGAAGAGGTATGTGTCTGCGTGTTGGTATTTGACAAAAGCTTTATGTACTTTGTATTTCACCTGGTTCCAGATTGGGAAGAAAGAAAAAGAGGAAAGAAGCAAGATTCTACATCATACCACTACCATATTCCTTCGCTTTCTAGTATGTTGATGTATTTATGTGTTATCAGAATTAACTTTTTCTGTATTTGGTTTAATCTAAACAGTTCCCTGTATTGAACACTGATATACAAGGAATGAATAGAAGTCAAGAAAAACAGACCTGGTGGGAAAAAGCCTTGTACTCTCCTCTTTTTCCTGCATCAGAGTGTGAAGGTAAGGAGACCTTTGTTAGTTCATTTATTCATCTCTTTTCCCTTCTCCATTCCAAATGATTAAGAATGTTACACAAATGCCAAGGGAGAGAGTGGTTTAGAAGAATATCCAGATGCTAAAGAGACACCCAGTAATGAAGAGCGCCTGTTAGATTTTAATAGGGTAAGTGGACTGTCCTCCTCCTCGTCATTAACTTTTGATGTGTTGAAAATTGTTTTAATCTTAGGTGTCTTCTGTTTATGAAGCAAGATGTACAGGAGAGAGAGATTCTGGAGCAAAGTCAGATGGCTTCCGCGGAAAGATGTGCTCCAGCGCCAGCTCCACCTCGGAAGAGACAGGCTCAGAAGGCGGAGGCGAGTGGGTGGGCCCTAGTGAAGAGGAGCTCTTTTCTCGAACTCATCTCTAAACCTGCAAAATAGTACAAATTATTGTTTAAAAATGATATGTGATGGAAAATTACTCTTCAGTGAGACCTGTTAATCTAAAACAACAACTTAGGTTTCCTCTTCAATTAACTGATTCAGATTGGTAATAATTATCTTTCTCTTCTTGCTTATTTTAGAGTTGAGGACAGCTATCCTGTTAAAGATTTTTTTTCCCAGCTGTTAAATTCTTGGCTATTTGAAATAGACTAGATTGTGTTGTCAAATCAAGAATGGGTGTGCATGTGCTTGTCTTAGAAGTATCACTGCTTTTTGCATCTTAACTGCAGTTAATTTTCCTTCCGACTGCGGTTATATCACTATGACCTTACTAGCATTGCAGTGTCAACAACCACTTCTGCTCTTCAGAGACTTCAGCTTTGGAGCATTTAGGCTTTGTTCTCCAAGAACTGGGATATCCATTCTTACCCTACAGTGGCTTGATGCCTTTCTGAAGGCGAGAGGGAAGCCTGGGTGACTCAGCGGTGGTCTCCATTCAGCAAAATCTCATGTACATTTCCAGTAGGAACCGCAGAGGTGTGCTTTTCAAGACTCACCAAATACTGTGTTTTCTCTCTTAGGATTTCTTTTCCCCTAAAGTATCACGGAAGATACTATGGTTCGTGACTTTCTTGCTAACTGAAGAAGCCAAGGATTTGGGGTGTGGGGTCGTATGCGAGACACAGTGGGGTAAGGGTGCATACCCCACCCCTTACCTGCTCTCATACTGCAGTTACATTTACACCAAAACCCCATGCAGGGTTCTTTGTGGTGAGTGTTCCATACGTGCTAAGGACCTTAGTTACAGATTGTTACTTTCTGGTGACCTATGTTGAATTGAAACCCCCAAAACTTGAAATTGTGAACATTTGACATGCAGTAAAGGCCACCTCATCACCCAGAGAAATCTTTGGCTGCTGCAGCTAGCCGCTTCTTGGCTGTGATGTAGTATAGCTTCGATCTCATTTTGTGTTTGAGAGAATGTTCTGGGCAAGTTCTGTGTGTGGTGGGTTGGGGCGGGTAGAGTCATGAGTTTTCCACATCCCTGTGTGGTGGTTTTGCTGACTGTCGCTCCGTGGGACTGGCTCCCGTTTCTCCTTGGTGAGCCCGGGGAGCCGGCGCATCTTGTGAGTCGCGTCTGTGCATGGCGATCCGCTCCTCCGGCTCTCATGGCATTGTGCCACAGGCAGAGGCCAGGAGGAGCAGTATGTGCACAGCCGAAACATTTTACATTTTTTACATTGTTTTTCTTTTTTAACCAACTCATTGTTTAAAAAACAAAAACAAAAAAAACCTAATCTGTGAAATCAGCGTAGCATGCCTGGAGCATCAGGAATGGCAGAAAAGTCTGATGCGCTCTAGACAGCTTCACCACTCATTTGGGCAGGCAGTAAACACACATATAATTTATTAGCTGGGAGCTGAACTGGCTGTGAAATCTATGATTTGCTTTGAACATTTGGGTTTTGTTGCCTTTTTCTTAATTGATAACACAGAAAAGAAAGTACCATCAAAGACTGTGGAGTCATTGAGGGTCTGTGTGTCCTCACCGAGAGGGACCTGGTGTGCCCGCCGGGTCGATCTTCCCACGTGTTAGGGTTTATTTTTATACAACACATTTTTTGACACTTTAAGGTGGGTGGGTGTGTGTGTGTGTGTGTGTGTGCGCGCGTGCGCGCGCGCATGTGTAAGGTTTTATGTTGCTGTTATTTATTTACGAACTTCAGATACGTTTTTATGTATTTTTCATTCTTCTGGAGCTTCCTAAAAATTGATAAGCATCTGCACTGAAATATAATTTAACAGCAAAAGTAAAAAAGGATTGAAAGTTGTAAATTCCTCATATCACTACAGTGACGATTATTCTAGAAATCGTTGCTTGTGTAGCAAAGACCAAATAAATAGATTTCAGACACAACCTTGAGCACAGTTGATTTTGGACAGCTGCTGTTTATTAGGAAAGGGCTCCAGGTGGCAAAGGTGCACACTTCCTCAGACACAGGTGAGAAGATGCAGCACCTTCCACAGGTGAATGGGACGGATTCGAAGTGAGCAAAGGGATTCACAAATTATGTATTTATTTGTTTTCATAGTTAAGTAGCTGAAGCTCAGAGGCTTTCAGCAACAGAGATGAAAGTGTGGCTTTTTAGTTTTGTGAATGGATGATCACAAAGAAAAAGCATTTTTAAAAAGTTGGCAAACGCTGAAACGCACTGTGGTATGAAGCGCATTGCATTTCCATAGCACTGAAGTACCAGTTTCCATTCCTGGGCTGAGATTGTTTTTCCCGTGGTTGTATTGTTCTGATTTCACGTACACCAGAGTAACTGATTTTTTTTTGTTTGTTTTCTTGTGGAGTTAACACCAAATAAAAATTGTAAAAAACAGTTTGTTGTTTTTATTTCTCATAGCAAAGCTTCTTTTGTAAAGAACTCCAGCTTCCTTTTACTCATGAGCATCCGTGGAAGAGCAAGTGCCCAGGTTACATTTGTTCTAGATGGAGGTCATTTAGCTCTCATTGCAGACACTGCTGAAAACATTGTGCAGCTTTGCTAGGGAAGAAAGTGGTGTGGCCTGCTGAGAAATCAGCGGCTCCTCCCCATCTCACCCCCAGCACACGCAGGGACTACTACCTGAGTCTGCAAAACACATAGCATTTTTGTCCGTGGATGGTACACAAAGCTCAATCTTTTTGTTTTCTTCTGGGGAAAAAATTAAATCTTTATATGTTAATATGATTGATATTCATTGTGCAAAAAAAATCAGTGTGTTTTTAAAGAAGTATAAGGGAAAAGGAAAACTCATATGTCCTTCTGTCACTCTGAGACATACACTGGTAACATCTGTGCAAGCCCCTTTCCAGGATTCTGAATGTACAGTATATATGAATGCATACACAGAGAAATTTACATTCAAGAGTGTACTATACTTGTTCTTCTATAACATCAGAAATAGGTTTTTACTCAGATGTCTTCATGTCGGTAATTATAGAACTACATAATTATTTTTATAGCTGTATTATGTAGATTTAACAGGTTCCTCATTGATAAAACAATGTTTTTTTGGTTGTTTATTCAGTATCTGAATAACGTTTCTATGGACATCTGTAAACATGTATGAGGGGACTTTTAAAAGTTCATGGAAAATGGAATTAAAAGAAAAATAAAAAAATATAAACTTTATTTCTCAACATAAGTTCCATCAAGTTCAAGAT